TCCCGAGTAGCTGGAACTACAGGCGCCCGCCACCACGCCCGGCTAATTTTTGTATTTTCAGTAGAGATGGGGTTTCACCGTGTTAGCCAGAATGGTCTCGATCTCCTGACTTGGTGATCCGCCCGCCTCGGCCTCCCAAAGTGCTGGGATTACAGGCGTGAGCCACCGCGCCCGGCCACACATATAACTTTATAAAGTTGCATGAAAATATGCCAGTTTGCATCTTCAAACACCAAGCACGGTGATGAAAGGCCACCATAGACCGCAGCTGTAAAGTTTAGGCTTAACAACACTTGCTCTGTTCTAAGGCATACCTACTTTTTAAACCACATAATTTCATCAGGGTCAGCGATGCCAAACTCCCTCATCTTCTTCACCATGATGGCACTTTTCCTGACAGCCACCTCATAACGCTGGCTGCGAGTGAGGAAGTTCAAGTCCTCATGCTGGAAGTCTGGGTCGTTCAGGATCATGTTCTCTGAAAGGGGGTTAAAGGGCATTAAAAGGCAGACAGACACTCGGGCCTCCGTTCCACCCTCCCTGAATCACAATAGGCTTCAGAGTCGCGGACACACCTGGGGAATGGCGATATCCCCCCACCAGGGACACAGGCTGTTCCTCGAAGTGGGGGTCCCGGCTCCCCTAACGCTGGGCCAGAGGGCCTAGGCCCCACAGCGCCCCTGACTCCGCATCGAGGGAGTCTCCAGCTTTTCTCGGGAAAGGAGGGAGGTCTCGCCCGCCGCCCTCACCGATCTCTCGGCGGCGCCGGGTTTTCTCGGGGCTGCCGTCCAGGATGTGTGTAAGCAGCTCCGGGTTGAAGCTGGCGGAATCCCGCTCCCTGCGCAGGTCCGGGTTCATGGCGACGACCAGCTGGCAGCGAAGTAAGCACCGACCGAGGTGGCAGTGACAATCTAAATCCGCAGCTCCAGCGCCGGCCGGACCCTAGGAGGCAGCCTCAGGACGGCGCAAGTCCCCGCCTCCGCTCGCCCGGCCCGCCCCGGCCCGCCCCTTCTTTCTCCGTGGCCCTTTGGCGCGTGAGTGACAGCGGCCCAGACAGAGGGGGCGATGTCCGCGTCGTGGCTGGGGCCGGTCGCGGGGCAGACTAATCCCCTGCTCCTGGCCAGGGGAGGCTCCCGAGCGGATCCTCGGGAAAGGGGCTCCGAAGGTCAAGAAACTGCCCTGCTGGGCGTCCGGGGAGTGGGAAAATAAAGCACTTTTTGTATCCCGCCCCTCCCCCGTCACGTGACCACGCGAGGCGGAAAGAAGAAATCCGAGGACCGGCGACGCCTAGAACAGGTTGGCTGGGGCCTTGGGAAGGGGGCGGGACACTTCAAAATCCCTCTCAACTATTTGGTTACAGGAGCCCATGATGCTGCCCAAACCTGGGACCTATTACCTCCCCTGGGAGGTTAGTGCAGGCCAAGTTCCTGATGGGAGCACGCTGAGAACATTTGGCAGGTGAGAACGGTTATTTTTTTCACTGGTGGGGGATGGAAATTATTGCATTTCTTCTGCCTTCCAGGTTGTGCCTCTATGACATGATTCAGTCCAGAGTAACACTGATGGCTCAGCACGGATCCGATCAGCACCAGGTTCTTGTCTGTACCAAGTTGGTGGAGCCCTTCCACGCCCAGGTGGGCTCCCTGTACATCGTCCTCGGGGAGCTCCAGCATCAGCAGGGTGAGCTGCAGCCTCAGATCCCCTTTCTCATCTCGCCGTTCGTGCCCTGGTGTTTGTCTTGCAGACAGAGGCTCCGTGGTGAAGGCGCGCGTGCTGACCTGTGTGGAGGGGATGAACCTGCCCTTGTTGGAACAAGCCATCCGGGAGCAGAGACTGTACAAGCAGGAGCGGGGCGGCAGCCAGTAGGAAACAGCAGCCTAGCAACACCCTCACCTGCTTCAGAGCCCGAACCCTCTGGAGCTGCAGGAGCCCGGGAGAGCACAGACGCCTCCCCAGCGACGGCCTTGTCTGGAGCTCGAAAGCCGAGGGGCGGGTGATGAATCCAGCCCCTTCCCCTACTTTGGGATTGGCTCAGCAATGAGAACCCAGAAAGCATGCCATAAATCCGACAGCCCCACCCCAGGAGACTGCAGGTGGCCGAGCTTGGGCGCCGGGGCCGTGCTTGGTGTGGGGCCATGGAGGGTTCCAGAAGGTCCTGGTGAATAAAGGCCCAGGGGGCGTGCTCTTGAAGTGTGCTCGTGGTGCAGCGCCGGCGGGGGCCA